GGAAAAGTCAATATTGGGGGCCGAATTCTTCCTGAATGGAGTAAGGAGGCCTGTTTCAGCTCAGAGGTGAAAAATCTTGGCTGGATTAGCCCAGTAAATTCTCAAGATGCCTGGCAAGCGTCCTGGATTGTGGCATTCTCTGACCGATGTAAAAGCTTGAGCCTCTGAATGAATGGACGCCCTCTCCAGGGTAGCCAGTTCAGGGAAACTGGGGAGATACCTTAACACCTTCCTGGGTTGACTTAATTCCTGGTTTCCTTTTGAGTGAATGGAGGTGGGCTAGGAAAGATGGGGTTCTAGAATCAGAAGAGCCGCACAGAGATCTGCAGACTCAGAGGGGCCCACAGGCATTTGCAGCAGTCACCTCATTGCACAGCTGAGGGGGCTTGTCTGAGGTCACATTAGCAGATTAGCGCAGCCCATTTCCCTTTGTGTGACTTGGCAAAGAGAAAAATCGCCTATTAGTTTTTCCAGTGGAAGAGAATCCCAGAGCGGTCCGAGTGGGTGAGGAGTCTTGATAGAGCGATGTTGGGAAAAGTTCAGGAACTTGGAGGAGAACAGCAGGGGAGGGGGCAGCGCTGAGCGCGGAAGGATGGAGGGAGTGGGGCCCCCCTCTGCCTCAACTCTGTTCTCCTCATTTTGAGCTTGTATTTAAGCACGCCGGGGGGCTGGCCTGGGGGCCTCTCACTCGCAGCTTCCTCCAGTGCCTCCCAGGGCGGCTCTCCCGGGTCTCCCCTATTTGGCCGGCTCGGCCAGCTGGGCCTGGCGTTCGGGGCGGGGCCGGAGGAGCGCGGGGGTGGGAGTCCGGGAGGAAGATGCACCGAGCGGGCGGGCTGCGAGGCCGCGGGGCATGCGGGAGGCGGAGGGGTGGGGACCGGGGTGGGCTGCGCCCTCCCGCTCTGGCCCATTCCACACCCCGCCGAAAGCGGACACTGTCAGCTGAATCACTCCCCTTTTAGGAGGAGGGAGGGGAAAAAGGTGTCTAGCTCCTTTCTGCTTAAAAAAGCACAGGGAGATCGCGGGCAGCTTTGCAGTCGCTGCCTTCTCGCGCCTGACCATGCACCCCTGCATCTTCCTGCTGGGCCACAGGCGAGCGCTTTATTTCTGGAGCTGAGGGCTAAAACTTTTTTGACTTTTCTTCTCCTCAACATCTGAATCATGCCATGTGCCCAGAGGAGCTGGCTTGCAAACCTTTCCGTGGTGGCTCAGCTCCTTAACTTTGGGGCGCTTTGCTATGGGAGACAGCCTCAGCCAGGCCCGGTTCGCTTCCCGGACAGGAGGCAAGGTTAGTGACTCTTCTTTATTTCTTTTTAAAACTCACTGTTCTTCCATTTCTCCTTTTCTTTCAGAGCATTTTATCAAGGGCCTGCCAGAATACCACGTGGTGGGTCCAGTCCGAGTAGATGCCAGTGGGCATTTTTTGTCATATGGCTTGCACTATCCCATCACGAGCAGCAGGAGGAAGAGAGATTTGGATGGCTCAGAGGACTGGGTGTACTACAGAATTTCTCACGAGGAGAAGGACCTGTTTTTTAACTTGACGGTCAATCAAGGATTTCTTTCCAATAGCTACATCATGGAGAAGAGATATGGGAACCTCTCCCATGTTAAGATGATGGCTTCCTCTGCCCCCCTCTGCCATCTCAGTGGCACGGTTCTACAGCAGGGCACCAGAGTTGGGACGGCAGCCCTCAGTGCCTGCCATGGACTGGTGAGTGTGGGCTCTGGCATCTCCTTCCTCTGAAAATAAACTTTCTTACTGAATGTATTTACAGACTGGATTTTTCCAACTACCACATGGAGACTTTTTCATTGAACCCGTGAAGAAGCATCCACTGGTTGAGGGAGGGTACCACCCGCACATCGTTTACAGGAGGCAGAAAGTTCCAGAAACCAAGGAGCCAACCTGTGGATTAAAGGGTATTGTGACTCACATGTCCTCCTGGGTTGAATGTTAGACCATTGTCTTCTGTTTACTGTTTAGACAGTGTTAACATCTCCCAGAAGCAAGAGCTATGGCGGGAGAAGTGGGAGAGGCACAACTTGCCAAGCAGAAGCCTCTCTCGGCGTTCCATCAGCAAGGAGAGATGGGTGGAGACACTGGTGGTGGCCGACACAAAGATGATTGAATACCATGGGAGTGAGAATGTGGAGTCCTACATCCTCACCATCATGAACATGGTATGCCAGACTACATGGGGGCTGGGGCAGCTTGGAGCTAATGGTTTTCTATTTCTGACCCTAGGTCACTGGGTTGTTCCATAACCCAAGCATTGGCAATGCAATTCACATTGTTGTGGTTCGGCTCATTCTACTCGAAGAAGAAGAGGTAACATTTTTTCCCTTCACTCTTCTGCTATACCCATGCTAATCTCTTCCTCTTCTTTCTCCAGCAAGGACTGAAAATAGTTCACCATGCAGAAAAGACACTGTCTAGCTTCTGCAAGTGGCAGAAGAGTATCAATCCCAAGAGTGACCTCAATCCTGTTCATCACGACGTGGCTGTCCTTCTCACCAGGTACACCAGAGACTACATGAAACCCAGGGGCAGGCGCCTTAGCTTCTGTATTCTCTGCTTTCAGAAAGGACATCTGTGCTGGTTTCAATCGCCCCTGCGAGACCCTGGGCCTGTCTCACCTTTCAGGAATGTGTCAGCCTCACCGCAGTTGTAACATCAATGAAGATTCGGGACTCCCTCTGGCTTTCACAATTGCCCATGAGCTAGGACACAGGTAAAGGGCCAATGATAGGGAGGTTTGCTCACGGCTCTTCTTGTGCTTGGTTCTTCCCTGCCAGCTTCGGCATCCAGCATGATGGGAAAGAAAATGACTGTGAGCCTGTGGGCAGACATCCGTACATCATGTCCCGCCAGCTCCAGTACGATCCCACTCCGCTGACATGGTCCAAGTGCAGCGAGGAGTACATCACCCGCTTCTTGGAGTAAGTGACAGTGTCTCATGACGCCCTCACCTAACTCCTCTCATTTCTGTTAACTTGTTTTCAGCCGAGGCTGGGGGTTCTGTCTTGATGACATACCTAAAAAGAAAGGCTTGAAGTCCAAGGTCATTGCCCCCGGAGTGATCTATGATGTTCACCACCAGTGCCAGCTACAATATGGACCCAATGCTACCTTCTGCCAGGAAGTAGAAGTAAGTGTACCTCTTGGTGGCTATATGCAGGGAAAATACAAAAGAAGTGCAATTTGTTTTCTAGAACGTCTGCCAGACACTGTGGTGCTCCGTGAAGGGCTTTTGTCGCTCTAAGCTGGACGCTGCTGCAGATGGAACTCAATGTGGTGAGAAGAAGGTGATGCGTCAGGCCGAGGAATGAGGTGGGAGATACGGCCATCTCCTGCCTCTTCCCTTTCCAGTGGTGTATGGCAGGCAAGTGCATCACAGTGGGGAAGAAACCAGAGAGCATTCCTGGAGGCTGGGGCCGCTGGTCACCCTGGTCCCACTGTTCCAGGACCTGTGGGGCTGGAGTCCAGAGCGCAGAGAGGCTCTGCAACAACCCCGAGTGAGTCCAGATAAATATATTTCCCTTCTCTCCTAAAAGAAAAGCTTGTCTGTTTCATTTGCAGGCCAAAGTTTGGAGGGAAATATTGCACTGGAGAAAGAAAACGCTATCGCTTGTGCAACGTCCACCCCTGTCGCTCAGAGGCACCAACATTTCGGCAGATGCAGTGCAGTGAATTTGACACTGTTCCCTACAAGAATGAACTCTACCACTGGTTTCCCATTTTTAACCCAGGTAAGGAGCTGTAATGGTGTATCTCAGATCTATTGCAAGGCTTTGCCTTCTTTTTTCCCTTCAGCACATCCTTGTGAGCTCTACTGCCGACCCATAGATGGCCAGTTTTCTGAGAAAATGCTGGATGCTGTCATTGATGGTACCCCTTGCTTTGAAGGCGGCAACAGCAGAAATGTCTGTATTAATGGCATATGTAAGGTATTGGGTATGTTTCCTTAATCTACAACTTTGGGCATTCATCCTCCACCTCTCTTCCCCACAGATGGTTGGCTGTGACTATGAGATCGATTCCAATGCCACCGAGGATCGCTGCGGTGTGTGCCTGGGAGATGGCTCTTCCTGCCAGACTGTGAGAAAGATGTTTAAGCAGAAGGAAGGATCTGGTAATAAACAAATAAATAATCGAAGTGGCAGGGCCTCTTTCATGATTGTGTCTTCTCTCTTTAGGTTATGTTGACATTGGGCTCATTCCAAAAGGAGCAAGGGACATAAGAGTGATGGAAATTGAGGGAGCTGGAAACTTCCTGGCCATCAGGAGTGAAGATCCTGAAAAATATTACCTGAATGGAGGGTTTATTATCCAGTGGAACGGGAACTATAAGCTGGCAGGGACTGTCTTTCAGTATGACAGGAAAGGAGACCTGGAAAAGCTGATGGCCACAGGTCCCACCAATGAGTCTGTGTGGATCCAGGTAATGCAGAAAGGAGGGAAACTGCTGACATGCAGTTTGACATGACCCCTCTCTTGCCTTTTAGCTTCTATTCCAGGTGACTAACCCTGGCATCAAGTATGAGTACACAATCCAGAAAGATGGCCTTGACAATGATGTTGAGCAGCAGATGTACTTCTGGCAGTACGGCCACTGGACAGAGTGCAGTGTGACCTGCGGGACAGGTGAGAAACAGCTGCTCTCACTATGAAGCCATAATATGTGTGAATCTTTCTGTCTGACCCCCAGGTATCCGCCGCCAAACTGCCCATTGCATAAAGAAGGGCCGCGGGATGGTGAAAGCTACATTCTGTGACCCAGAAACACAGCCCAATGGGAGACAGAAGAAGTGCCATGAAAAGGCTTGTCCACCCAGGTAACCATCGCTAACAGCTGGAGCTCTGTGTGATCTTCTCTCACATATCCATGTTTGCCTGCAGGTGGTGGGCAGGGGAGTGGGAAGCATGCTCGGCGACATGCGGGCCCCACGGGGAGAAGAAGCGAACCGTGCTGTGCATCCAGACCATGGTCTCTGACGAGCAGGCTCTCCCGCCCACAGACTGCCAGCACCTGCTGAAGCCCAAGACCCTCCTTTCCTGCAACAGAGACATCCTGTGCCCCTCGGACTGGACAGTGGGCAACTGGAGTGAGGTGAGCTCAGGGCTCGGCGGGGAAACTGGCATTTTAATATTTTGTGGACATCTTAAATCCACAGCTTCACTGGTTGGGTCCAAACACAGTTCGACACTCCTTCAGCTGTACATTCTCCTGTGCTCACAGCATCTGCTTTTCAAAAGAGCTGATTTCACAGAGCTGTTTTACATCAGTAAGTGATTATGTTTGATTGAAACAAAATAATCGCCAGGCTAACAGCTGTTTCTCTCTTCTAGTGTTCTGTTTCCTGTGGTGGTGGAGTGCGGATTCGCAGTGTCACATGTGCCAAGAACCATGATGAACCTTGCGATGTGACAAGGAAACCCAACAGCCGAGCTCTGTGTGGCCTCCAGCAATGCCCTTCTAGCCGGAGAGTTCTGAAACCAAACAAAGGCACTATTTCCAATGGAAAAAACCCACCAACACTAAAGCCCGTCCCTCCACCTACATCCAGGCCCAGAATGCTGACCACACCCACAGGGCCTGAGTCTATGAGCACAAGCACTCCAGCAATCAGCAGCCCTAGTCCTACCACAGCCTCCAAAGAAGGAGACCTGGGTGGGAAACAGTGGCAAGATAGCTCAACCCAACCTGAGCTGAGCTCTCGCTATCTCATTTCCACTGGAAGCACTTCCCAGCCCATCCTCACTTCCCAATCCTTGAGCATTCAGCCAAGTGAGGAAAATGTTTCCAGTTCAGATACTGGTCCTACCTCGGAGGGAGGCCTTGTAGCTACAACAACAAGTGGTTCTGGCTTGTCATCTTCCCGCAACCCTATCACTTGGCCTGTGACTCCATTTTACAATACCTTGACCAAAGGTCCAGAAATGGAGATTCACAGTGGCTCAGGGGAAGAAAGAGAACAGCCTGAGGACAAAGATGAAAGCAATCCTGTAATATGGACCAAGATCAGAGTACCTGGAAATGACGCTCCAGTGGAAAGTACAGAAATGCCACTTGCACCTCCACTAACACCAGATCTCAGCAGGGAGTCCTGGTGGCCACCCTTCAGCACAGTAATGGAAGGACTGCTCCCCAGCCAAAGGCCCACTACTTCCGAAACTGGGACACCCAGAGTTGAGGGGATGGTTACTGAAAAGCCAGCCAACACTCTGCTCCCTCTGGGAGGAGACCACCAGCCAGAACCCTCAGGAAAGACGGCAAACCGTAACCACCTGAAACTTCCAAACAACATGAACCAAACAAAAAGTTCTGAACCAGTCCTGACTGAGGAGGATGCAACAAGTCTGATTACTGAGGGCTTTTTGCTAAATGCCTCCAATTACAAGCAGCTCACAAACGGCCACGGCTCTGCACACTGGATCGTCGGAAACTGGAGCGAGGTAAGACATTTCCTACCCCTGGCCTGGTTTTAGCCTCTGTCATCTCTCTCCTTCCCTGCTACAGTGCTCCACCACATGTGGCCTGGGGGCCTACTGGAGAAGGGTGGAGTGCAGCACCCAGATGGATTCTGACTGTGCGGCCATCCAGAGACCTGACCCTGCAAAAAGATGCCACCTCCGTCCCTGTGCTGGCTGGAAAGTGGGAAACTGGAGCAAGGTAACTTATCAGGCTTGGCAGAGTCTTGGAGGAGAGATCGCCTTTGATTTTTCTCTCCATACAGTGCTCCAGAAACTGCAGTGGGGGCTTCAAGATACGCGAGATTCAGTGCGTGGACAGCCGGGACCACCGGAACCTGAGGCCATTTCACTGCCAGTTCCTGGCCGGCATTCCTCCCCCATTGAGCATGAGCTGTAACCCGGAGCCCTGTGAGGCGTGGCAGGTGGAGCCTTGGAGCCAGGTAGGTCCCCCACAAAGGGAGAGATGTCCTCATTTTACCTAATCTTGTCACTGCTGTGTATCAGTGCTCCAGGTCCTGTGGAGGTGGAGTTCAGGAGAGAGGAGTGTTCTGTCCAGGAGGCCTCTGTGATTGGACAAAAAGACCCACATCCACCATGTCTTGCAATGAGCACCTGTGCTGTCACTGGGCCACTGGGAACTGGGACCTGGTAAGACTTGGTTATACATACTTTTTTTACTTACTTCTGACTCTCTGTTCACCTTCTCTTTCAGTGTTCCACTTCCTGTGGAGGTGGCTTTCAGAAGAGGACTGTCCAATGTGTGCCCTCAGAGGGCAATAAAACTGAAGACCAAGACCAATGTCTATGTGATCACAAACCCAGACCTCCAGAATTCAAAAAATGCAACCAGCAGGCCTGCAAGAAAAGTGCCGGTGGGTGAATGGGTTTGCTCGGGGAGAAAGAGACTTTTTTCTTATTCTTTTTCTCCTTCCACAGATTTACTTTGCACTAAGGACAAACTGTCAGCCAGTTTCTGCCAGACACTGAAAGCCATGAAGAAATGTTCTGTGCCCACCGTGAGGGCTGAGTGCTGCTTCTCGTGTCCCCAGACACACATCACACACACCCAAAGGCAAAGAAGGCAACGGTTGCTCCAAAAGTCAAAAGAACTCTAAGCCCAAAAGGAAGCCAGCTTCCACCAGACTGCAGCAGCCTGCTGACCATGACATGCTTTAGCCCTGGGAGCTGCTTCGTTGAGGTTTTGCTTCATATATTTCAGATTCAGCTTTGGGTCATGATGAAACAAAATCCATTGTGTTCCTCTAGCCACCGAATGTCCCTCACAGGAGGCCTAGGCTGCCGTACTTGCTGCTCCCTGATAGGAAGGTGAAATAGCTAGGAGAATCAGGCAGCACCTGGTATCGGCTCCTGGGAAAGGTGCCAGGTTAGACAGATTTGTGAAATACTGTATTTTTGTTCTCCCTTAAAGATAAAAACAAAGAGACCAGCTATTTCCCTGACTACCTCAAGAGTATCAGGCAACACTTACCCAGGGGACAAATAATCTTCTTAATTTATCTTGATGAATACCTTTCTTTTTTTTTTCTTGCCTCCCTGCCTGGGGCAGCTGCTATTTAAAATGTCACAGCGGAGCTTTAGGAACATTCCTTTAATTCATCCAGGCAGAGGACTGCTTTCTTCACCCCATGTTCAACTAGGGCAGGAAGTGCTGGTTACATCCCTCAGTCTCTTCCTCCATCCCTGTAGGGCTCCATATCTGGGCTGCTTAGAGTCTCCTGCCAACCTTGGGACACTAGACTAAGAGGAAACAGGCATAAGAAACACAGCCTAAGGGGTTTAGGTCACTTACACAGAAAACACTTCTGGTTTGAAGAGCATTTCTATGAAAACTCGTAAAATGCAAATGAGCAGAAATCAATTTCTTAATATTACAGAAAAGGAACTGTGGGCCTTTATTCTTCCCACTTTCCTGGCAAATACACACTCCTTTGCAGAAGGGAAAATGTGTCTTCCTGGCTGACTTCCTCCCATCCTCCAGTCCCCACAGGAGGCCTGAGCTCAGGTCCCACCATCGTCTTGCTGCAGGGGCTGTATATGCAAAGACCACTATGACCAGCTCTAGGGCTGCCACCTGTCCTCACCTCTTCTCAGGTTGGAAAATGGAGGTTCCATATTAAAATATTTCAAAGAACCAGGTAAATTGTACTAAGTACAAGAACATAGTGCAAACTTCTAATCTAGAGAAAAAACATTTCTAAAAAGTAAGGTAAAGGGGATCTACTCCTCAGTGTACCCAATATGTAGTTAGTCTTAAAGATCTTTTACTTTGGGGAGAACAGGTGAATCAGGGAGTCCAAAGAAACTGAAATGAAAGTTAGAATGCTTGTTCTGGATGTTCCTACCTCCCACCAGAAGTCAAAGTAGGCTTGGTCTCAAATTCAGAGCAAATTTCTAGACAAAGTGATTTCTAAGGGAAGGTACTTACATGAACTGAACCCAGAGAAAGAGGGTAAGTGGGTGGGTGGAGGGGCATAAGCTTCAAATGAAAGAAGATATCAGAACCAATTCTTGACAGGGAGAAAGGCAAGGATGTGGCCTTCATGTGATGGGCAGCATATTTTCTGACTCATGCACAGATACACTTAATACTCCTCATGGAACACAATATCCCACGTCTCCCTTTACCTATCCGTTCAGCAGAATGGTGCTATTAAAAAAATGGTGCTAATATCTAGATGGTGGCAGAATTAATGTAAACATAGATAGGCATACAAATGGGTAAGTGTATGTGAAACTCTCCATATACATCTTCTGTTAAACATGTAACGGTGTTGCTGACCAATGCCAGTTTTATTGCTTGGGTACCTTGAATTTAAGATTTAATATTATGTGCTTTTTATTTTTTTCCAAGCCATTAACGTGTATTACTCTCATGAATTCCTGTGAAAAATAAAACAGTGGGATTGGGATGAAATTCAAGATAGACCAGAAACAGGAGGAAAGTACAAATGTTTACCTAAAGCCAGAGAATTTATTTCTAGATGATAATTACATTATTGTATTCTCTGCCTTTAAACATAAACATTGCTGGCCGATAGCAATCTCTGGTGAATAATGGTTTTCGAGGAGAGGAGACACTTAAATTGTTAGTGACATGAGTGGAGGAGAATCTGATATTTACTAATGAGGCAGTTTGCAAAGACTGTCCCTGAAGTGTAGTGTAGTCTTTCAGGGGGATTCATTTAGTAAGCTAGATTGATTTAACCTGGTACTGTACTAGCATAGGGTCAAATACGTGTCATCAGAGACCTGGGTATGACCAGGCTTACAAAACTCAGGAACAAACTCAGATTCCTACTGACCTCAACCAACTAAACTAGGCCAAATTTCTCCGTGTACAAAATGGACCACGTTATTTACAATCCACGTGGTGGAGAAGATGGTAGACATGTGGAGAGAGTTTGGCCAGGTGCTCCATTCTAGGTCTTTTTCCAGTTTCTCAAAGGCAGAACATTGGCTCCTAATTATTTGCCATGGATATTTGCTTCCTGTTCTGGAGCTATGTTGTAAGACAGCTGTGTGATGTCCATCATTCTTGACTCCAGAATGAAGACAGGGCTTGCTGTTTTCTGTCCTGTTGGTATCATCTGTTGCCTTGGCGATCACTCAGTGATGAGTCGTCAGTATTTTGACATGTCCCAGTGCTTGCTGTACAAGAGGGGACTCAGATCAACAGGAAGACTCTGAAGACAGGAACCTGCATGGTATCTTACATCTTTGATACTTGGGTGCTGATATGAAGCAGAGTTGTTGATTTACTTTATCTAGGCCCTTCTTTCTTCTCACCTGGATCAAGCAACTGAGAAGTGTATCAGGAGACACTGGATACATATCTCTATGAAATAGAGAGGGCCATCGCAGGGCCTGGTACTTAACTACATTAACGTTCTAAAACCCAGTTTGGTTTACGTTGTCTTTCACAGTAGTATATTTAGCTCTTCTCTGGAAAGTTGTGGGTTAATATAATTCTTAAACATGAAAATGTAATTAAACACACCACGAGAGAACAATATTCCAGGAGACTTAATAGTGATTACTTTCTTCAATCAGGAAATCGTTTCAGTGCCTCCTTTGTAGGAATGCTTTGTTTTGTGATGGGTTTTCTTAAAGAAGAGCACACCTCCGTCCAATCTCCTGAGACAGCCACGTCTCCGCTGACATCCCACTGTGATGCTTTCAGATAGTCAGTGAATGTTTCTGATAACCTTCATCCAGTATCTGAAACACAATGTGAGAGATTATATTGTTTTAGATAATAACATCCCATTTAGTTGACTAAAATCTTCCAAACTCTGAAAGCTGCACACTGCTACTCCAGAGAGTGCAGGTCTTAGCTCTTCTCCTTTCTGACTTCAAGATGAATCTTTGGGACGATGTTTCTGGTGCTTGGTCCACAGTGATTCACTTTTGAAGGAGAGGCCACATGACATGAACTGCCTGGTGTTACAACCTAGCTAACATATTTGATGCTACTCCTGTTGTCTGTACTGCTTATTCAAGTAGTATTCTAAGTTATGTTACTAAAAAACATGGTGGGTAAAGCACAATCCTACCCATCATTGTCCTCCAAAATAATTGTATGACATACACGGCCCAGCCCATTGCCCTCCCTGCATCTCTGTGCTGCTTTGCCATTTCCCCTTCTACCCAGCCTCCTCAAGGGGTACCTTGGTGGATATTTCAGTACTTAAAACCAGACTGTAATCATAACCTCCCTCTGTGTGGCATCAATAAATAGCCAAACTCATTGATGTTTCTGTGTGATTCTTTTACCCCTGC